CTGACTTAGAGAACTGCTCTACCAATCAAAGATTCATTCATTCAATATGTAGTCACTGAGCACCTATTATATCCAAGGCACTATTGTAGGTACTCAAGAAACAGCGTGAACAAAACATATATATATCCCTGTTCTCTTGAGGTTTATGTTCTGGCAGGGAGGAGACAAAAACCAAAGCAAATAAGTAATTTATCTATAGTGGTAGAAGGTTGATAAGTGCTATGAAGAACAATAAAGTGGTTGGGCGTGATTGCGCATGCTTGTAATTCCAGCTACTCAGGAGGCTGAGATAGGAGATTTGCTTGAACCCCAGGAGGCAGAGGTTGCAGTGAGCCAAGATCATGCCACTGCACTCCAGCCTGGGCAACAGAGCAAGACTCCATCTAAAAAACAAAAAGAACAATAAAGCAGAGAGGAGGATTAGGGAGGGGTAATAGGAAGCTGTAATTATAAGTAGTGTGGCTGGGGAAGCCTGACTGAGGAGGCAACATTTGAGCAGAGACTTGAAGGAGATCAGAGAATGAGCCATGTGGATATGTGGGGAAAGGGCCATTTGGGCAGAGGGAATAGCAAGTGCAAAGGCCCCGAGTTGAGAGAGCTCAGGGAAGGAGACTGGAGCAAAGTGAGTGGGAAGAAGAGTAATAACAAAGGAGGTCAGGGCCGGGCATGGTGGCTCATGCCTGTAATCCCAGAACTTTGGGAGTAGAAGGCGGGCGGATCACCTGAGGTCAGGAGTTCGAGACCAGACTGACCAACTTGGAGAAACTCCGTCTCTACCAAATATATACAAATTAGCTCAGCATGGTGGTGCATGCCTGTAATCCCAGCTACTTGGGAGGGTGAGGCAGGAGAATCGCTTGAACCAGGGAGGCAGACGTTGCAGTGAGCTGAGATTGTGCCACTGCACTTCAGCCTGGGTGACAGAGCGAGACTCTGTCTTAAAAAAAAAAAAAAAAAAAAAGAAAGAAAGGATGTCAGAAAGATGATTGGGTTGGGTGGGGGAAGGAGGGACAAGAGACCAGTTCATGTAGAGCCTTGAAAGCTATTGTAAGGACATTGGCTTTTATGGGGAATCTTTGGAGGGTTTGGGGAAGAAGAGTGACATGATCTCACCTGAATTCTCAGTGAATCACTCTGACTTCTCAATGATGAGAATCTGGCTTCTCAATGATGAGAATAGACTTTGTGGGTGGGCAAGTTAGGTCGTGGAAGTAGGGGGGCTATTTATATAGCCATTGCAATAATCCAGGTGAAAGATGATAGTGGCTTAGACCAAGTGAAAGCAGTGGAGATGATAAGTGGATGGGGTAAAGATATGTCTGATAGTTGAGCTGATAAAATTTTCTGACAGTTTAAATGTGATGTGAGTTGAGCTGATAAAATTTTCTGACAGTTTTAATGTGATGTGAGAGGGGAAAAAAATAGAGGAATTGAAGGACTTCAAGGTTAGTGGCTGAGCAATGGGAAGGAAAGATTTGCCATTAACTGAGATGGCAAAACTGCAGATAGAACAGGTTTAGGGGGAAGATGAAGAGTTCAGTTTTGAATGTTGTTACATTGAGATGTTCATTAGATGTCCAAGGGAAGATGTCATCAAGAAGTAGCTGCATACTTGGGTCTGGGAGGGGGTGCCAGCTGGAGGCATAGTCAGGAAATCATGGAGATGCTAAGCATGATATTATTCATTACTTGGACTTAGGGAGGCTTCATCAAGAGTCTGTCTATTCCTTATGAAACCCAGACTGTTATTTTTTCAAGTCCTTTATAAACAACAAAATTCAATCAATCAACTGTATTGTGAGCCTTTTGTGCCCACAGATTTTGCCTTATTTTTAAAAGCATAGGGCTCGGCTTATCATGTGTTTGCTGATGAAAACATCGGTACTTCTAAATCAGTGAAAAATATCTTGGAAAGAAGCTTAAAAGAAGCCTTTTCGCAACCAAGTAAAATGTAAATCAATATAACAAACACTCAGCGCCTGTTATGGGCATGTGGGTGCACACTGTGGGTGCTGAGGAACAACAAGAAAGGAACCCTCAAGGAATTCACAGGCGAGTGGGAGGGAAAAGAAAAATCCTCAAACACTTACGACACAAGCAATAGATAATAGGACCCTAAGAGGGATATGAATAAAGCCCAGTGGGCGATCAGGAAGCGTTTCGAGAAGGAGGCAGCATACCAGTCAAATCTTGAAGGATGGGAGAGGGGAATGCCCTTGAAGAGCAGGTGGTTCATTTTAGCTTGAGCACGATACAGGTAGATGCAAAGATGTCCAAAGATTCTTTATTTTACCTTTGCTTTTGAAAATTATTTGGACTATAGAATTCTAGACAGAAAATGTTTTTCTTTCAGCACTTAAAAATGTTACTCTACTATCTTCTCACTTGCATTGTCTCCATTGAAGAAGGCTGCTGTTATCCTTAGCTGTGTTTCTCTCTGTGGAATGTGCCATTTTTCCTTTGGCTGCCTTTAAGATTTTCTCTTCATCATATGTTTTAAACAGTTGTATGTCATTTTCTTCATGTTTCTTGTCTCTGGAGCTTCTTTAGCTTGTTGAATCTATGGGTTTATAGTTTTAATTGAATTTTGGAATTTTTTTTGCCATTGGTACTTCAGAAAAGTTTCCGTCCTCCCTGCCAGCACTGGACTCTAATTACACGGGTATTGGGCTACTTGAAGTTGTCTCATAGCTCACGAATACTCTGCTCACTTTTAAAAAGCATTTCTTCTCCATGTGTTTCATTTTGGATAGTTTCTACTGCTATATCTTCAAGTTCACTAACCTTTCATCTGCAATGTCTAATTTGCCCTTAGTCCTATCCAAAATAAGCCCTGTACTTATTTTTTCTTTAGAGACAGGCTCTCGCTCTGTCACCCAGACTGGAGTGTAATGGCACAATCATAGCTCACTGCAGCCTTGAACTCCTGGGCTCAAGTCATCCTTCTGCTTTGGCCTCCCAAAGTGCTGGGATTACAGGTGCGAGTCACTGCACCTGGCCTGGTTTACTTTTCATATCAGACATTGTAGTTTTCATTTTTAGAGTTTGAGTTGGGTGGTTTTTATATCATTTATATTTCTGTTTAGCATGTTCAATCTTTCCTCTAGCTTCTTGAACATACGAAAATGGTTAATAAAAATAGCCATTTTATTGTCTTTGTCTACTAATTTTTTTGTATCATTTCTGAGTGGGTTTCAATTAATTGATTTTTCTCCCTCATTATTGGTTGTGTTTTCTTGCTTCTTCAAAGATCTGGTAATTATTATTGACTGTTAGACATTGTGAATTTTACCTTGTTGGGTGCTATAGCTCAGTGAGGCACCCTTTAATTACCAAGGGGAAGAAATAGCCTTGAGTAAGTTCCACATGGCTGACCATACCAGAAACTACACATTCTAACCTCATGCCAAAAATGTCCTACTGTTTATTTAGCAGTCAAATAAGAATTCAAAGCACAAAAACAACAGAAGATAAATACAAGTGTGAAGCTGGTACTTCAACAAATGGCTCTAAAATTGGAGAATCAGCAGCCTGGAATTAAGCCAGACTAGCTGGGAAAAGTATTAGAGTCTTGGTAGTTCAAAGGTGTTTTTTAAAGAGGAGAGCCCAACTCTTGATGGATTGGACCACTGACACCAAGAAGGGGCTGCAGGTGTTTGATTATGGTGACAGTAATTTTTAAAAAATATGTTCATTTGTTATTTAAATTTTTTTCATTGTATGAGATTTTTTCATTAATTTTCTTTATTTTTAATTGGAGCTTTTAATCTTTTCTTTACTAATTTGCAAGTGCTCTTTATATAGGAAAGTTATTAATTTTTTGTGTATAATACACGTTTCCATATTTTTCCTGTAATAACAATTATAATGTTTATTGAGAATGTACAACATGCCAGGTGTTATGGTAACAGCATTAGGTATGTGTTTCAAAAAGGTCTTTATCTTATCCTGATAATAACTCTGTGAGGCAGTCATTATTATTATTATCATCATTATCATTATTCCCATTTTACAGACAGGTCATCGAGGTTTGGAGAGGTTGAACATCCTGTGCAAGGTCACACAGCCAGTGAGTGGACGAGCTAGAATTCAGAGTATGTCTGACTCCCAAGTCCACGATATTTACACTACACCTTTGGCCTCAGGTGTTGTCTACATTTTGTTTATGGGCATTTTGGGAACGGATTGGACGTTTTTCATTTTCATGCAGTCAAATCCGTAAAATCTTTCATTCTTGGGTTCTTCTTCTGCTTTTATGTATAGAATGTTCTTTCCTACCTCAAGATCTCAAGATCAGGTAAATATTCACCTGCATTTTCTCATAAATACGTACAATTTCAGTTGAAAGCTATCCTGTTACATTTGTATGTGTTTAAAACAGAGATAAAAAGAGCCTGTCCCCTTTAAGAAACAATTGTCCAGAATAAGTTGCAGGACTCACAAATAGGCAATTCGCTACCAAACAACTTCTTAAAAATAAAGTAAGGGCAAGGATGTGAGATTAGTAAATGGATTTACAGATGCTTCTTTTTTTATGACTGGGGAAGAACTGTCTCAGGGTCAGCTGCAGTAGTTAAGGAGATAGAACGTCAAGTTGTCACTGTGTGTGTGTCTGTTTCTGACCGGGGAGAAGAACAATCCAAACACAGCCATATTGGGAGAACACGGTCGGAGGCCACCTTTGGGAGTGGCTCAGGATTTCTGGTTCTGGAACTGGGTCAGCCAGTTCATGCAAGAAGGAGGCCTTGCTGCTGGCAGCTACCATCTAACCAGGCAACTGAGGGAAAAGCACAAGGACTTGTCATTACTGAGTGGCGGTTGCTTGAACTGAAGACTGGGCAAGGCTGAAAACCTGGGGCTTGATAGAGCCTGTAGGGCTCCAGGTGGGAAAAGGGAAAGGTTTAGGAAGGTGGTTATAATGACCAATGACAACTTACAATTAGTGCATTAAGGCACTTATCCGTTTACACCTGGTTGTTTCTATAAGTCTTAGTAAGATTTATTCAGATTACATTTTGAATTCAGTTGTCAAACTGAGCTGGTGATTAGACTTTCATGAATATCTTTATTAAAATAGCATGAATTCAAATAAGCGAGGTGGCTCACACCTGTAATCCCAGGACTGTGGGAGGCTGACGCAGGATTATTTGAGCCCAGGTGTTTGAGATCAGTCTGGGCATCATAGGCAGACCCCCATCTCTACATTAAATTTAAAAACTAGCCAGGCATGGTGGCACGTGACTGTGGTCCCAGCCACTCAGGAGAATTGCTTTAGCCTGGGAGGTCGGGGCTGCCACTGCACTCCAGCCTGGACAACAGAGTAAGACCCTGTCTGAAAAAAAAAAAGTATGAATTGAGGATTTTTCAGAAAGCAGAATTAATTGATTGACATTTAAATCATGACCAAATGTGTTTCGATAACAGTACAAACATGCAAAGAGTGTTTTTATAAGGACTTCTTAATTTAATCCTCATAGCCACTCCTTGGGTAAATACTGTCACCTTTCCTATTGCATTTCCTATTTCATCAGAGAGGCTGGGAACCTGTCCAGGATCTTGCTGTGGTTAGTAAGAAGAACCTCCTAGGCCATCTGCGGCCTCTGCTGGCTTATCCAGCCTTCCCCTTGACCTGGGGTTGGATCCTGAAGAAGAACACCTGGTGGGGGAAATCCTCCTTCGGGGACTTCAGGCATGCATTTTCAGATGTTCCCAATGCTAATCATTGTCACATGGAGTTTTTCTCCAAAGCCCTGATTTCAACTGAAAGTCATTTTGCCAGAGACATTGGCGTGCAGGCGTTTGCTGGAACTGCCCCTTCCAAATGAGATTGCTGAGGAATCCTGAGCAGAGCCCCAGCTCCTGTGACTGCCGTAGCCCTTGCGTGCAAGAGGGCTGGCCAGGGCTTGTGGGTGGACTTCAAACCAACACTTGGTAATTATTTGTTTAAGATTTTATTAGAGAATCAGGGCAATGATGGAGGCGGAGCGGGAAGGAGCACTGCTAGAGGTTCCACCCAGTCTCCACCAATTCAGTGCAGCTTTGCAGACTCGATTCAGCAAAACAAATGACTCGAGAATAAGCCCTACCCCTTGAAAGGCAGGCTGGCGTCCATCCCCATCCTAATCCACTTAGCAAAGCAGGAAGATCTAGTGAATACTATGGTTTCCCCATTGCATTGCATTTTCAGTGATGTCTTAGCCTCCTTTACATATCAGCACCCCAGTGTCAGCCTGGCTGACCCAGCCCAGAGCAGCCCTGGGTGCAGCCACGCAAGTGCCCTGACTCAAGATAGTGTGAAAGGCTTGTGTATTATTGCCCTACAGACCAGGCCACATCAATGGTCTCTGGTTTTGCTGTGATGTTGATAGAGACAGGAAGGGGATAGCCATGTCTCAGGAACCCTAACTAGATAATCCTAGCATCTCCAAGGTCCTGTTTTCTAGGGATTATTGGAGTAGCTGCAAAAATAAAATTATCCTAAACAAGCAGGCACAAAGAGAAGCAGGTATCCCCATGAGAGATTTTCAGTTTCTGTAAACAAAGTGACTGCCTGTCTGAAAGGAATAATATCATTGCTTGGGGAGCACATTCCCTTCCCATTTGAGCAAGTAATCAATGCTGAAGTCTTTTTTGAGTACCTACTATGTGCTTGATGCCATTCTGGTGCTGAGAAAGGGAATGGATAAGTGAATGTGGCAAACAGAAAAAGGACAAAATAGCCTCTACTATTCAGAGTCTAGTTGAGAAGTCAGCGTAACAGCGAAAAAGTGAGCCAGTGACTGGCCACGCTGCTGGGCACAGAAACGGGCAGTCAGTAGGGACTGGGCTTTTTGGAAGGCTGAGAAAGATTCTGCTGGACTCTGCAGATCCCTGGCAGGATGAACTGATAGAACACTTGCCCCCCAGGCCGCTGATGTGGGATGGCAGAAGATGGCTGGACAGGCTCACTTGAGCTGTTAAATGCCTGCGGCCCAACACGAGCTGGGGCCTAGGAGTCACACCCCAGAATTTCACTGTCGTGTTTCCAAGCAGCTGCATACAAGATATAAAAATTAGGTCAAGTTAGGATTTTAAGAGTTTATTGTGCATACAAAGAAATGTTCATGAACTAAGAGACCTCAAACTGGAAAGTGGCAGAAAGTCTCAAATTTACAGCAGTTACAGCTCAGTTTCAAGAGCATAAAGGAGGAAGCGTTTTGGCCTGTTTCAGGATTGGATGTCATATATTCTTTCTTAAGGCATATGACTATGTAAGCTGATTTGCCTATATCCGTTGGTTTAATTTCATTGAATCATGCTGATAAGATGAAAAGCTTACTGAGTGTTCTGTTTATGTTGAAGGTTTATGTTTTGGGGGGCAGGGAATCAGTAAGAGCTAAGTTTTGGTTATGTGGCTATGAGTAATTGGCCTTGGGTACTAAACTGTGGCCTCCAGTTTTATTTATTTACATTTAACAAAGGCAAGACCCACATTCCCGTTGGTGTTTGCAGAGTGCCCTCACCAAGTCTTGGCCCCTGTGTGAATTCCTGCCTTTCCCAGAAATGAGTCCAGGGTGTCTGACCTCAGCTTCAGATCCCATGAAGGATTCTTCTAACATCTGCGATCTAACCCTCCAGTGACAAGCAGGTGGACCACCACATTCATAGCCCCATCTCCCCAGTCCAAGCAATCTCAGCCAATGGTAAGGTGAATTATCATCTCCTGGAGCTTTTTTGTCTGCTCTGATGACCCTCTCTCCCCTGCAGATCCGAGTGATGGTGGACCTGTGCAACAGCACCAAGGGCATCTGCCTCACAGGTAGGCTGGCCGCTGAGCAGAGCCGCTCACACGGTTTCTCAACTAAATTTTTTTTCCGTTGTAGGACCTTCTGGACCACCAGGTAAGAGCCCATGGATTTTCTAGTTCAAGGGGGTTAATGTCCCTGTTTCTGTGTTTTGATGCAGGACCTCCGGGAGCCGGCGGGTTGCCAGGACACAACGGATTGGATGGACAGCCTGGTCCTCAGGGCCCAAAAGGAGAAAAAGGAGCAAATGGAAAAAGAGGAAAAATGGGTATTTTTGGCAACTCTTCTAATTAATTTCCCTAGGCTAATATGTCTTTTGTTTTTTTGGTCAGGGATACCTGGAGCTGCAGGAAATCCAGGGGAAAGGGGAGAAAAGGGAGACCATGGTGAACTGGGCCTGCAGGGAAATGAGGGCCCACCAGGGCAGAAGGGAGAAAAGGGTGACAAAGGAGATGTGTCCAACGACGTGCTCCTGGCAGGTAAGAGGGGTACGCTGTGGCTCTCTTTGAGGCCTTCTCTCCCTTTCTCTCTCTCTCTCTCCAGGTGCCAAAGGTGACCAAGGCCCACCCGGTCCACCTGGGCCCCCAGGCCCTCCAGGTCCTCCAGGGCCCCCTGGAAGCAGAAGAGCCAAAGGCCCTCGGCAGCCAAGCATGTTCAACGGCCAGTGCCCAGGTCACCACCTCTCCCCTACGGGGCCCACCTCTATCGGCTCTGATGATTATTGTTGTCATTTTAGGTGAGACTTGTGCCATACCAAATGATGATACCTTGGTTGGAAAAGCTGATGAGAAAGCCAGTGAACACCATTCCCCACAAGCAGGTATAGAAACAAAGCGTCCTGTCTTGAAATTCGCAAGTGACTTTCTTTTCTCTTCTTTTGGCAGAATCCATGATCACTTCCATTGGAAACCCAGTGCAAGTACTGAAAGTGACAGAGACATTTGGGACTTGGATAAGAGAGTCTGCTAACAAGAGTGATGACCGGATTTGGGTGACAGAGCATTTTTCAGGTACTTGCACTCGGCCTATGACCCATATCTGTGTAACAGCCTCTCCCTGGCTTCCCTCCTACAGGCATCATGGTTAAGGAATTCAAGGATCAGCCCTCACTTCTGAATGGCAGTTACACGTTCATCCACCTTCCATACTATTTCCATGGCTGTGGGCACGTTGTTTACAACAACTCTCTCTACTACCACAAAGGGGGTTCTAATACCCTAGTGAGGTAAGTCGCACCACAGCACCTTCTCACGCCTCCATGTCTACTTTTCTTTGTTTGCATATTTCAGATTTGAATTTGGCCAGGAAACATCCCAAACTCTGAAGCTTGAAAATGCCTTGTATTTTGATCGAAAATACCTTTTTGCAAATTCCAAAACTTACTTCAATCTAGCTGTAGATGAAAAGGGCCTTTGGATTATCTATGCGTCAAGTGTGGACGGCTCGAGCATTCTTGTAGCACAACTGGATGAGAGGACATTCTCAGTGGTGCAACACGTCAATACCACGTACCCTAAATCCAAGGCTGGCAACGCCTTCATTGCCCGAGGAATCCTCTATGTCACAGACACCAAAGATATGAGGGTCACATTTGCCTTTGATTTGTTAGGAGGGAAACAGATCAATGCAAACTTTGATTTAAGAACTTCCCAGTCTGTTCTTGCCATGTTAGCATACAACATGAGAGATCAGCATTTATATTCATGGGAAGATGGCCATTTAATGCTTTATCCTGTGCAGTTTTTGTCAACTACCTTAAATCAGTGATGTGCTGCATTCGGCTCCCTTCAGCAAATTTCAGGGGTTTTCTGGGACCAGTTCTCCCCCAACAGGAAACTTGTTTTTTTAACGTCAGCCAGATATTTAGAAAATAACCTCAAAAGTGTTTATATGGTCAGTGAGCCCCGCTTAGTGAAATAGCAACAGATTGGAAGTTGAAATGGCTGAGATTTGGTGATCTCCCCACAGCTGGCTCTGCAAGTTACCTCTTTCTCCTTGGGCCTTAGTTTCCCCATTGGTAATCTGAATTGGCTAAGATGATTGGGGAGATTTTCTGTACCTGTAGGTAATTTGGTGATTCTTGGTGGCTGCTCTTCTCACAACTTTTATGTATCTGCTTCTGTCGTTTAGCTTTTTTAGCCACATGCTGACCAAATTTACCTTTGAGTTGATAAGTCCAGTGGCTTGAGTAGTGAATCCCTCAGTGCTGACTTATATCTTGTTCTTTGAAAAAATGCATTGACTCTTTAAGACATCTAAAGTATCACATTATCCATAATTTATTGCTTTTCTTTGCATCTGCACCTGCCACCACAGAATAACCATTACCCTCAGCTGCTGATTGGGCAGCTCTGAGATTAGCAAAAGCCAGGGACAGCTACATGTTCAGGTTTTTTTTTTTTTTTTTTTTTCAATAAGCTATTTTTTTTCTTTTCTTATTTTAAATAGAGAGAGAGTCTTGCTATGTTTCCCAGGCTGGTCTTGAACTCCTGGGGCTCAAGTGATCCTCCTGCCTTGGCCTCCCAAAATGCTGGATTACAGGCATGTGTGCCTGGCCCAGGTTTCTTAATAAAACAGAATCATGATCTTCCAGGTTCCCCCCAGTTTCTGATCATGTTGATTTGTAGCTGTGGATCATGAACACTGAATCCTCAGATCACTCTGACTTCTTATGCTTCTCCTGTGGATCCACTATCAAAGTACTAAATGCTGTGTAAGTAGACGTTAATCTGGCTGGAACCATGGGAAGCACTTTGCAGTGTTCAGAAGAGAGGCTCCATTTGTGGCTATTATGTAGAACTGGGCCAGAGCCAGTCCATTGCCTGTTTTTTTAAATAAGGTTTTACTGAGCACAGCCACACTCATTTGTTTATGCAGTACGGCCTGACATTGCTTTTGCTCTGCAACAGCAGAGTCGAGTCATTGCAACAAAGAGCATATGGCCCCACAGTGCCTAAAATATTGACCAGCTACCCCTTTATGGAAAAAGATTGCTGACTCCTGATAAAGAATATAAAGTGAGCCTGATTCTTGAAAAAATCAGAACCAGAGCCTGTTTTGTTTTGTTCTAAACTAAGAAGCCGCATAGGATGTGACTTGCGTTTTGAGTAGAGGGGAAGGCTGATAACGGCGTAAGATGAAGTGGCCCTCCACAAAGGCTGGTTAGGGGACAGTTCTTTCTCTAACATAGTTTTAAAGGATGTGATCTGGTCCCCTTGGATGCCAGGAGAGAATCCAGTTGAACTTGCTCCTAAATGCTCTTAAATATGCATATTTTCTGCCAACTCACTTCTTTAAACATCTTTCAGCCCAGCGCTGCGGCCCCGGGAAGGGCCACTGCGAATAGAGAGGAAGCTGGAAAAGTTCCTGGGGCTCTGCAGCCAGGAAGGGGAACCAGGGCAAATCTTATGTAAAGATTTTTCAGCAACTTGTCCCAATTTGTGTGTATTCTGAAACTTTCTCTTTGGGACCAAATTCATTCTCAATGGCCCTGAGTTCAATATATTATTAACAGCAGTATTTTAAAACTTAGGGTTGAACTGGGCATGGTGGCACATAACTGCAATCCCAGCTACTTTGGAGGCAGGGATGGGAGGATCACTTGAGGCCAGGATCTCAGGACCAGCCTAGAGAGATCCCATCTCTAAAAAATAAAATATAAGAAAATAAAACTTAGGGGATATACAGATTTAAATATTCAAATCTCCCTGCTCCCCTGAAAGTCCCCAGGCAGCTGTCAATGACTTGTTTGTTGTGTTCTCAATATGATGGCTATTTGAAACTTCACCTACTTTTCATTAGATTGGTTGTACCATGTCACCTTAGCTTTTAAAAATACTCTTTTCAGATTCACGTTCTCTAACAAAGAGTCTCATGTTCAAGATCAATATGTCTAATAAGTGCTGGTGTCCTTTTAAAGTATTTAAATATATATGTTGCTGTTGCTGAATACAGGAGACCAGGTTAGGAATATAGTTTCATAATAATAGTACATACAATACTAATTGTATATAAGGTAGCAACCAAAAGAGGTTGTTAATTAGCACATATTCCTTTTAGAAAAATGTTTCAGAAACCTCAGTCTTGATATCTGAGCTATCTGGGCTCCCTTACTTGTGAGTAAGGGATCATGCTCACCACTGGAGAAGCTTACACCGGGACTTTTTTTCTTTTTTCTTTTTTTTTTGCTATGACAGAGTAATGCTAACGTAAGGACAACTGAGTTTGATCAGTGTTTAATCGCAGTGGGTAATCTTATCTGATTGTCTTTAAAAGTGAAAAGGATTAAGATTTTATTCTTTCTTGTAAACATTACTTGATTTTTTAAAGAAGTTTTGGGCTCACTGCTAAAATAGAGTATACAACTGAATGTTTTTAAGTCAAGATACTGTTTTAGGAGTTTACCCTCTCATTTATAACCAAAGTTGCTCTAAAACACTTTCCAAATATCTGCACTTCTGATGTCAGAATCAAACCAGATAATTCTCTAATTCTTCTTTAATCTAAAGTAGATAGCTTCCCACTGGAAAGTAAACAAAACCATCCCTCCCAACCTCAAAGCTAGGCCACACTCTATTTCAAGGCATTTTCTTTCAGCTGATAAGGTGTCCTCCTGAAGCCAAGTAGGTGGTTCTGGTCTCCAAGTATCGTTAAGCACAGGTGCTATGACAGAAAAAGTTCTGGGGTGGAAGTTTTAAGATGAGGAGTTCTGATCTTAGGCATCTTAACAGTCACAAGGTGAAAAGTCAAATGAAACAGTACAATTCTTGATGAGTGAGGTGTCATCTTCCAACCACACAGAGGACGTTTTGGCTATGATCATCTGATGGCAAGTGAAGGAGAAATGAGTGATAGGGCTTTGCGTTTTCATCCAGATGCTGTGGCCCTGTGTTTCACAGCATTAAGAGCCATAATTTCCAACCTGCACAGATCCTGAACAACAAATGAATAACGATGAATGTCTTTTTGGTTGTAATTTAACAAGTCAAATAAAATAATCATTGCTGAGCACAATCACATGTTGAAACAAGTGTGTTGTTATTTTT